CCGCCTCGGCCTCCCGAAGTGCTGGGATTACAGGCGTGAGCCACCGCGCCCGGCCTGTTTCTTTACTGATTTGTCTCCCACATTGGAATGTTAGATCTTTGAAGGAACTGATCTACCGAGCTGCCCCAGTAACTTTAGCACCTAAAATAGTGCATAACACAGAGTACGCCTTCAGAAAACATGAGTGACGAATAAGTGGGAGATGAGACAGACGAGGCCACGGGAGTCTTAGGGGCCTGTCTTAAAGCCGTTTTGAGGTGTCCCTTGCAGAGTCAGGGGCAACGGCTAACGCAAGGTACCCAAGCCAGACCCGGGAAAGGGAGAGAGGGAGGGAGTTATAGCGCCCAGGTGCCACGTTTCAGGGCCTACCAGTAATAAGTGACTGTGCAGGCCGCGCACACCCGCTCGGCTGGGGCTTCGCACACCTCACAGCAGAGTCTGCGCCCCTTGGGGACTGCCAGTGGGTAGATCACATTCATGGTGCAGCCAGCAGTGCTGGTCTCTAAGACGGTTGCCCAGCAAGGATACGCTGAACCCCGGCGTCACGTGACGATCGCGGGGCTGCGTACTTGCCAGCATTTCAAGGGCAGAGGGCGGCGGGACGTGACTCGACTAACATCTGGGTGTATTGCTGAAGTTGGAAAAGGGGAAGAAAGAAAGAAAAAGCAGCACAAAACCCACAAGTCCCACGGGTCAAATGGCCGAGAAACGACTCCCAAGGAGTCCAAGTCCAGAAAGGCCCGTACAGTGGCCGGTAAGGGTCAAACATGGCCAGTTCTTCACCCAGGCTAGGAAACGAACGTGAGGGAACGTGACCCTACCAGATGCCCACCCAGCCGGGGATCCCCCTCGTTGCAGTGTCACTTTCGCTGGGCTCTGGGGCAGAACAACTACGCATTTCCAGACTTGGCGAGATCGGGACCTAGTGTCAAAAGAAGGGTAGTGAACCGCCCACTCAGTACGGCGCGGCGCGTACACCAGGTAGGCGAGAAGGGGCGTGGCGCGGCGGCCGCGAAACGTGCGCAGGCGCCGGCCGCTGCGCTGCAGATGGCGGAAATGGATCCGGTAGCCGAGTTCCCCCAGCCTCCCGGTGCTGCGCGCTGGGCTGAGGTTATGGCTCGCTTCGCGGCCAGGCTGGGCGCGCAGGGCCGGCGGGTGGTGTTGGTTACGTCAGGCGGCACCAAGGTCCCACTGGAAGCGCGGCCGGTGCGCTTCCTGGACAACTTCAGCAGCGGGCGGCGCGGTGCAACCTCGGCCGAGGCCTTCCTAGCCGCCGGCTACGGGGTCCTGTTCTTGTATCGCGCTCGCTCTGCCTTCCCCTATGCCCACCGCTTCCCACCCCAGACTTGGCTGTCCGCTCTGCGGCCTTCGGGCCCAGCCCTTTCGGGCTTGCTGAGCCTGGAGGCCGAGGAGAATGCACTTCCGGGTTTTGCTGAGGCTCTGAGGAGCTACCAGGAGGCTGCGGCTGCAGGCACCTTCCTGGCAGTAGAGTTCACCACTTTGGCGGACTATTTGCATCTGTTGCAGGCTGCGGCCCAGGCACTCAATCCGCTAGGTGCGTGCCCTAGGAGTACCCCTTTTGCCTGGAAGCACAGCCTTTCTTTCCAGCCACTTATCCCCTTACCTCCTGCTTACCCACGGATCTCAGCTGGGGAACCCGAGTTGAGAAGGAGCTGATCCTATATCGTACCTCGCCGATTTGTTAACACCTTGTGTTTCTCTTTGCAGGCCCTTCTGCGATGTTTTACCTGGCTGCGGCTGTGTCAGATTTCTATGTTCCTGTCTCTGAAATGCCTGAACACAAGATCCAGTCATCTGGGGGCCCACTGCAGGTGATGGGCGCTTCTCTTCCAGAGATCTAATCTTGCTTATTAAGCTTTTCTTTTTCCAATACAGATAACAATGAAGATGGTGCCAAAACTGCTTTCTCCTTTGGTTAAAGATTGGGCTCCCAAAGCATTTATAATTTCCTTTAAGTTGGAGACTGACCCCGCCATTGTAATTAATCGAGCTCGGAAGGCTTTGGAAATTTATCAGCATCAAGTGGTGGTGGCTAATATCCTTGAGTCACGACAGTCCTTTGTGTTTATTGTAACCAAAGACTCGGAAACCAAGTTATTGCTATCAGAGGAAGAAATAGAAAAAGGCGTAGAGATAGAAGAGAAGATAGTGGATAATCTTCAGTCTCGACACACAGCTTTTATAGGTGACAGAAACTGAAGTAAAAAGCCCTTATAGGATCAAAAATTGTTCAGGGCTCTTAGAGATGGTGAAAACTACAAAAAAAACCATGGCTTTCATATGGACAGATAAAATGAAAGAAAGGGAAAAGGCAGTGGTGTGTAGGCAAATATGGTTTGGCATTTGTCTTTTAATGACACCTGATATGATGTCATTTTGATTTTGAAATTGAACACTAGAACTGTTAATCACCTTTAAAAAGAAGAGCTTATTGGGAATTATATATTCCTTAAAATATACATGGGGGCCTGAATGTCAGCCATCTTTATACTATAGAAAAAGGATTATGGATGCATGAATGGTCATGCTTTGGAGATCAAATATTGGTTGAATGCCTATGTATGTCAGGCCCTGTGCTGAGCCATGAGGATTAAAAAGATGAATAAACATATCTTGTTTAGGAAATGGATGTATAAAAAAATCAAGTGCAATAAAGTGTGTGTCCAAAAGCTGACACAATGGAAAGGATGTTTTGTTTTGTTTGAAATTTATCAAATATAGTAGTAGGAAAGAAGGATACCTCCCTGAAGATAGATTGTAGAATGGTGAGCTTTTCACTGCATTTACTTTTTGCTTCTTATTGTAGATTCACCTCATGTTTGGGTAATAGTTTACATTTCAAGTATTTTAGGACTGCTTTTCAGTTTAACTTAATATGTCCTTCCACCTGGGACCAGGCAGGGGCCACTTGGTGATCTCTGTCCTGAGGGATGCATTACAGTGTGGTAGAGTATGGGCTAGAAGTCAACTTAGCCAGCTGTGCCACCTATTAGCTTTATAAACTTAGGCATTTGACTTAATCTCAGTGTCCACATGCATAAAATGAGGATAATCTCTCTGCAAAGTAATGCCATTTATTGTGAGGATCAAATGAAATAGCAAAAAGAAAGCATCAGTCTGGTGCCTAGCATTTGATTCACACTCACTAAATGGTTGCAATTATTGTTTTTCTCACTTAGCAAAGCAGTGTTACACCACTGCCCTGCTTAATCTTTGAATCCTTGAGAATCTTTGAAAAACTTTCAATACTTCTCTTGCTGTCCTACGTTTTGGGTTTGGAGTGCACAAGTAGCATAGTGCAAAAAAATTCCCTAAATGATCTGTAGGATAGTCCAGGTGCAATTTGAAAAATTAGCATTGATGACTAAGGTAGAAGCAGGTACTGTGTTTCACATAAATATTTGACTTAAAATACAATTCATGGTGTTTCATGGAGTAGGGAAGGGTAGCCCCTGTGTCTGTCTGATAATAGAAGTACAATAAATTTAATTGAGAAGATTTGACAGAAATTCTAAGACTGAAATACTTCATTAATCAGGAA